TTTTCTGGAGAATTTGGTCCTGCCATGAATGTGCTGGTTTTAGTTAAAAACTTTGACCTGCTTTTTCACTCTTGTTCACTGGGCACCTTTTTTATTTTAAGGTGGATATTTTGGCTCAGATTGGTTGTGTCGAAAGTCTCAGCCAGTCACCACCTTCTTCTCCTTCTCCTTCTCCTTCTTCCATATATAAGGTAAATTTCAAACTTGAACACAAGAGGAAATAAACATTTAATAAACCCTAAAAGTCATCTTTTTTTCCCAAGTGAAGTGATTATGTCAGGTAAAGTATCTTACAGGAGCTCTTCTTGGGGCATGGTGATGTGGGATGTGGAATATGTAGGAACTGGGAAGATCGTGAGGATTTACACCGTGGAGGCCTCTTAGAGGAGGCTTGATTACTGAATTCATCCCACGGGCAGTGAGATCTAATGAAAGGTCTTTAACTCTGTGGTTGACTGTGAGGAGGAGTGTGGTACCACGGAGAGAGGGAAAAGAAGAGGAGAATGAAGACATTGTCCTGTAAAAATTCAAGAGGAAGGGGAGGTGTAAGGAAAGAAACGAAGAGGCATCTCAGCATTGGAAACCTGAGTGAAGGAGCCGAGGGGATTATTGCATGACCAAATGTCTGCAGTTGAGAGACCAAAGGGGTTGTGGGGATGGAGAACAAAAATGTCAGAGACATCAGGCGCAGTGGCTCACGCCTGTAATCCCAGCACTTTGGGAGGCGGAGGCAGGCAGATTACCTGAGGTCAGGAGTTCGAGACCAGCCTGGCCAACATGGTGAAACCCCATCTCTACTAAAAATACAAAAATTAGCTGGGTGTGGTGGTGCACCCCTGTAATCCTAGCTACTTGGGAGGCTGAGGCAGGAGAATTGCTTAAACCTGGGAGGCAGAGGTTGCAGTGAGCCGAGATCACACCACTGTACTCCAGCCTGGGTGACAGAGCAAGACCCTGTCTCAAAAAAAAAAAAAAAAAAAAAGACACCAAAGGATCCTTCAACCAGATCATTGTAGTCTAGTTTGTTACAGTAAAGCTTAGGTTTTGAAAAAAGTCAAGATCTCAGCATTTAGCAACAGAAAATATTTGTGCTGAAAGTCCCAAGAATTAGGAGTTGCTGTTGTTGACCTTTACAGTAAAAATATTTCTGTCTTCTTCCTCTTTTATGTATCTGAAGGTAACAGAACGTTGGCTGGAATAGAAAATATCTTAAGCCTGTTATCTCTTCAATTAAAAGTCTCTATTAATATGACCTGGCTGTGCAGCTATTTGTAAATATAACTGTCTGGTCTTTTCCTGCATAGCATAAGCTAATAGGTATGTTACTTAGATGGGGATTTACTCAAAGAAATGCTAGTCTTTATTCTTTTCTTTATATTTTAGATGAGCCCTCACATATTAAGATAACCTCTACTGAATGCATACTGTGGGCTAGATGCTTTGTATGCATTATGTCATTTAATCCTTACAGGAGGATAATGTTATAGCCATTGTATAAGTGTGGGGACTAAGAGAGCTAAGTAAATTACCCAAGGCCACACAGCTAGTGGTAAGTGATAAAGCTGGGATTCAAACCCAGATAGCAGGCTTTGAGCCTAAGTTCTTAACCACTATCCCCATGTGGTATAATGATTACTTGAGTCAATTCCAATAGCTTCCTAAAGGGAGTTAAACTCCACCTAGTGTACCAGGATTCGTCTTGCCCCTTTTTATCCCATATTGTATATTTGTACCATGTGCAGCTTTCCTACACTCACCACACAGCACCACCATGGGTGTGCGTGTCCGTCTCCCCCACCCCTCGTGGCCATTCTCAGTCTGTTCTGTGGTCCAGTGGCTCTGCAGTCAGGTACAAGCCAGTCTACTTTCTGAAGAAATTTAGCTAATGCTGTAAATCCTTTGAGTGAATGTGTTTAAATAAGTCTCCCAATGTCAAGCCTGCATAAATATATTTCTCTATTTGCATTATGAGGAGAGGATAGCTTTTAAATTTAGAACGTTAAACCAGCAAATTGTTAGTATATTGCTCCTGGGCCTAAAGGGGCATTTGATTTAGCTGGGGTGGGAGTTAGGAAGAGAGTCGGACATAATCATCTACCTGTGGTGATTACATAGATTTAAGCGTGTCCCAGAGACCCAACCAGACATGCTGTAGGAGTGTATTCATTCAACAGATACTTAATTTACAAAGCGTTTACCCAGGGCCCCACGTTCACGGGCAGCAGGAGATGGCAGGTTACCCTGATGGACACAGCCCTTCTCTGTGTCCTTCTAATGGAGCTCAGACGAGAGTGATTGTATATGTCGATTTTGTTTGTTGCATTTTCCAATGTTTGTTAAAATTTCAAGCATAGAAGAGTTAAACGAATTTCATAGTGAATAATCATATACCCACCTTCTAGATTTTACCATTCCCATTTTACTGCTCTTGCTTTCTCTCATATTTGCCCATTCCTCCATCTCCTGTGCCTGTCTGTATCATCCACTTTCAGAACTCAGACACTGTTATTTTAAGGGTACTCATAGTGTCACATGCTAAAAATTCTTTTTTCTTTCTCTTTTTTTTTTTTTTTTTTTTTTGAGACAGAGTCTCACTCTGTCACCCAGGCTGGAGTGTAGTGGTGTGAACTCGGCTCACTGCAACCTCCGCCTTCCAGGTTCAAGCGATTCTCCTGCTTCAGCCTCCCAAGTAGCTGGGATTATAGGCTCCTGCCACCACACCCGGCTTTTTGTATTTTTAATAGAGATGGGGTTTCACCATGTTGGCTAGGCTGGTCTCAAACTCCTGACCTCAAGTGATCCTCCTGCCTCAGCCTCCCAAAATGTTGGGATTACAAGTGTGAACCGCTGCGCCTGGCCAAAAATCATTTTTTCTGTAGTCACATGCTGAAAATCACTTATTCTGTGATCGACCACAACAAGTTAATTTTTTCAAAAAGACTCAATTTAGTCTTTTTATACATAAGGCAAAGTCTTAGTATACATAGTCTTAGTATACATAAGGCAAATCTGATTTCCTCCTTTTGGTGATCATGTCATGAAGGTTAGAGGTCTGACAAAGAGTAAGATATATTTCATACAAATGATCAAGAACATCACATTTAAAATATTTGAGTCCTTGCCACTTTATGCAAGGCATTTGGAGAATCTTTTGGGGGAAACATTCTCCGGGTAAGACAGAGCTGTCCCCGTGATTCACTGGTGGGACTGACCATCTGATTTGCAAATAATGAAGAAAGTGAAAGGAGGCGGCTGGATGTCAGCCAGCAGGCTGTGGGAAGGCCAGAGCCCTTCTGATGGGGTAGGGCTTTGCTAAATTGAGGAAGATGAGGTGTGCAGATAAGAGTACAGTATAGTGTGAGGAACAGCAGAGATGTAGAAAAGTTTGGGGAAATGTGTGAAGTTTGAAGCTTCAGAGTGAAGGTTAGTGGCAGGTAGGGAGAATGGGGAATGCAGCACGAGGCAAAGTTGAGACCTGTGCTGAAGAAACTCCTGATTGAGCCACAGGAAGCTTGGAGGTGACTCTAGGGGCAGTGAGTGCTAATGAAGGGATTTTAATTACCCATGATGGACAGTTAAGAGCTTTGCAAAATAAGGAGTGGGAAGAGAAAGAGGATGAAGATGCTGCTCAGTAGAAAGGAAGAGGAGGGAAAGGTGGAAGGAAAGGACAGAGAGGCGCCACAGGATGGAAACCTCAGCCCAGGAGCTGAATAGGTTTTACCGTGACGAGGTGTCTGTAGTTAGGGAACTACCAAGGGGATTTGGGAGTTGAGAGTGAAGAAGGCAGAGATCGACGTATGGGAAGGATGGGTTCAGAGAGAAAGCCAGTGATTGGTTACAGTTAAGAGGGGAAGGGACCTGCCAGGGCAGTAAAAGGCCATCTGCTGAGGGACTGAGTCCGAGGGCCGTGACGGAAGCTGCAGGAAAGATCTCCAGTTGGTAGGGTTTTGAGAAATGTGTTATCAGCAGGAGTTGGGTTGAAACAAGATAAAGAGAGCGTTCCAGGAAAAAAAAAAACAAAACCAAAGAGATAGAAACAAACATAACCACAAAGATTTCATAACTTAGGTGGAGAGCTAAGATCACATACATAACCAACTAGTATGACAGTTACTACACACCTACAAATTATTGACCAAGTGATTTTCAAAGAACAATTATTTGTTTTTGCCCTAATTAAATGGATTTTAATTTTTTGAGGACACTTGCTATGAATAGTTCACCTCCAGGTTTTTCCTCCATCTTGATGAAAATCCTTCCTGGCCAGTTTGCTAAGACTGAACTGTCTTCTGGAAGGCCCCAGCGAACATTCACTCTCCTGTTCTAGCTCACAGTCCTGTGTTCCTTTGTGATGTACCTCACTTAGCTTCTGGCAGTCTTCTGAATCCAGACCACTCACTTCTGAACTCTAGCCCGAGGTTACACAGCGGAAGAGAGGTAGAGCTGTTAACGGAATTCCAACTCACTAGGCTCTTGACTGTGGCCCTCCGAGCCCCTCCATTTCACAGCCGGTCCTTGATGGAAACCAGGCTGAGGCTGCTGTACCAATGATAGTCTGTCCCTAGTGTCCCAAACTTTGGTACTTTTTCAAGTTCTTATTTGAAAAAACTTGTAACTTAGAGTTTGGAGGACACGGAATATATTGCTAAATAGGAGAATAAAACTACATTTCCTTAAAGAAAACTGTAGAAGGAAGGGTTTCTCTTAGCTGAAGTGTGACTGCCAGGCCCTCAGCATGATTGCCTTCATTTCCAGCGTCCACTGGGGTCATCTGAGAGTCCATCCCGAAGCCGAATGTCACCTTGTAAAGCTGTGTGTTTGAGAAGTCACAGTCTTGTGGATGAAACATCTTTCTCCTGTTAGTATTTGACATAGAGTAAAATAACAAGTAAAATTCTCCTTCTTTTTACCCCTCTCAATAGGTTGGCAGTGGCAATGACCCCTGGTCAGCCTGGAGTGCCTCCAAATCTGGGAACTGGGAAAGCTCAGAAGGCTGGGGGGCCCAGCCAGAGGGGGCTGGAGCCCAAAGAAACACAAACACTCCCAACAACTGGGACACTGCCTTCGGCCACCCCCAGGCCTACCAAGGACCAGGTGAGGAGAGGGGTGCAAGGTCCCACCCTGCCTTTAACTGATGATCTTCCATTTTCACCTCTAGCAACTGGTGATGATGATGACTGGGATGAAGACTGGGATGGGCCCAAATCCTCTTCCTACTTTAAGGATTCAGAGTCAGCTGATGCAGGCGGCGCTCAGCGAGGAAACAGTCGTGCTAGTTCCTCATCCATGAAAATTCCCCTTAACAAGTAAGTTTAAAGGGGAGCCAGGGAACCAGGGCTAAGACTGATGAACATTTATATTCATGATTAGATTTCCTGGATTTGCGAAACCTGGCACGGAACAGTATTTGTTGGCCAAACAACTAGCAAAACCCAAAGAGAAAATTCCCATCATTGTAAGTTTGTTTATTTTTGTTTGCTTTCTTTCCAAAATTACTTCTTTCTGGAACATTGGCATAGGTTGGAGATTATGGCCCAATGTGGGTTTATCCTACCTCTACTTTTGACTGTGTGGTAGCAGATCCCAGGAAAGGCTCCAAAATGTATGGTCTAAAGAGCTACATCGAATATCAGCTAACACCTACTGTAAGTATCCACGTTATCAAAAGCAGAATCATTGGTAACCTTTTCTCTTTCCCTTATTTTGTAGAACACTAATCGATCTGTAAACCACAGGTATAAGCACTTTGACTGGTTATATGAGCGTCTCCTGGTTAAGTTTGGGTCAGCCATTCCAATCCCTTCTCTTCCAGACAAACAAGTCACAGGTGAGTGTGTGTAATGCTAAACCCAGGATGACGTTGTATGTCATTCTTGGTGTGTCGCTTGCAGGCCGCTTTGAAGAGGAATTTATCAAAATGCGCATGGAGAGACTTCAGGCCTGGATGACCAGGATGTGTCGCCATCCAGTAATCTCAGAAAGTGAAGTTTTCCAGCAGTTCCTAAATTTCCGAGATGAGAAGGTAGGACATTGTGTTAATATGGCATCAGAGAACCACTTGAACCTTACAACATTCTCATTTACAGGAATGGAAAACTGGAAAGAGGAAGGCCGAGAGAGATGAGCTGGCGGGAGTCATGATATTTTCCACCATGGAACCAGAGGCACCTGACTTGGACTTAGTAGAAATGTGAGAGACGCTGCCAGGTTTTCTTTCTTCTCCTTATGTGACTGACGGCCGCCTTCACCCACAGAGAGCAGAAGTGCGAGGCTGTGGGGAAGTTCACCAAGGCCATGGATGACGGCGTGAAGGAGCTGCTGACGGTGGGGCAGGAGCACTGGAAGCGCTGCACGGGCCGTAAGTCCACTCCTCACAGTGCACTGGGCTCGAGACTAATCGTTTATTCCTTTTTGTCTTTCAGCATTACCCAAGGAATATCAGAAGATAGGAAAGGCCTTGCAGAGTTTGGCCACAGTGTTCAGTTCCAGTGGCTATCAAGGTGCGTCTTTCTTCATTCATCCAGTGGGCCTTTTATAACCACTGATAAAATTGATCATTTTCAGGTGAAACAGATCTCAATGATGCAATAACAGAAGCAGGAAAGACTTATGAAGAAATTGCCAGTCTCGTGGCAGAACAGGTACTAACATAATCACACAATTCCAATTAAGAGCCAGTAACAATCAGCTTGTATCTTGTTATAGCCAAAGAAAGATCTCCATTTCCTGATGGAATGTAATCACGAGTATAAAGGTTTTCTTGGCTGCTTCCCTGACATCATTGGCACTCACAAGGTAACCTGATCGTAGACATTTATAGAAGACAATTATTCATACTGTTGCATTTTATATTTCACAGGGAGCAATAGAAAAAGTGAAAGAAAGTGACAAACTAGTTGCAACAAGTAAAATCACCCTACAAGACAAACAGAACATGGTGAAGAGAGTCAGCATCATGTCTTACGCGTTGCAAGGTAAGATGAAAGGGTCCTTATGAGGTGCTGGTAAAACTGATTGATGTTCTGATTTGGGTTGTAGCTGAGATGAATCACTTTCACAGTAACCGGATCTATGATTACAACAGTGTCATCCGCCTGTACCTGGAGCAGCAAGTGCAATTTTACGAAACGGTGAGTGGGCGTCCACGTGCCTTTCGCATGTGCTCAACGTTGTTTTGTTTTGCTTTCTTGTCAGATTGCAGAAAAGCTGAGGCAGGCCCTCAGCCGCTTTCCAGTGATGTAGGACAGAACGGGCCTTGAAGAGAATGCCGCGTGCTTTCTCCTGACTTGGGGCAATGCAATTCAAAACTTTTTTTCCCCTATTATTCAGAAAAAAAAGGAAACAAAACCAAAAAGAAAGAGTTGCAAAAAACTGCATTTATTTTATTAGCCACCCTAAATGCGTCAGTTATTTAGGGATGGTCTTTTGTTCATTTCCGCATCCATTATTTAAACCAGTGGAAATTGTCTCTATTTTTGGAAAGTACTTAAAAGTTACCAGAATTTTCAATGGAAAATGAGGGGTTTCTCCCCACTGATATTTTACATAGAGTCATAATTTATATGTCTTATAAATTATAAGTCTTATATAATTTATAAGTCTCCCACAATCTTCCAGTTCTTACCCAGTGTCAGATAATTAATTACTAATTACTTTCTTAAAAACATGAACTATGCCAGAATAAAAAATATCTATGTTTGTATATTTTTATAACTCCTTTCAGTCCTCTGGGGCTCCTGTCATTGAGGGAAGTCGTTACGCCTTTCACTGCCACAGTTACAGCTCAAGTGCTTACACTTCAAGAGGGAGGACGCTGGGGGCCCCTGGGGCTGCTAGTGCCATCGTGGTGTGTGGCAGGTGGGCCATCCCATGTCCCTCCAGGGGGACCCCACAGCCTGGCAGATGAGCAGATACCCCTGGCCACCCATGTCCTCAGCGACATTTCTGATGTGCTGCTCTTATGTGAGGACCAGTGCTTTCTCTCTTTGCACTTCCTTCCTAATCTTGGTTAAGGCATGTTTTATGCCATGAAGAATACATTAGAAGAATTGAGGGACTTTGTAGAGAATTTTGTGGCTTTGGTCCAACGGGTGAGTGGCTGTGCGGAGGCCTGTGTTCGGGAGGGCCTGGGAGAAGGAGGGCACCCAGCACCCCGGCGTCTCTGGCCCTTTCTTATTCTTTGGCTCCTCATCCACCGTGATGAGAAGCGCTGCTGTGGCCACGGCACACTGCTTGGCTTGGGTGGCGGGTTCATGGCCAGTTGGTGTCATCAGCAAAGAGAAAAAGCACAGGTTAGCTCCCCATTAGATGGAAAAGTGTAGGGACTGAGAAGGGCTGCAGCCTCAGCAGTGTACAGAGTCCCCGGCGCTCTGAGGTTGGAGAGAAAGAACAGACCAGCGCCCTTCCCGACTACATCCGAAACTTCACACAGGGTGTTTCTGAGCACCAGCACTTCCAGCGCTTCACTTAACGGCATAAAGCAAAACAGGACCTTGGCACACCGTCAGCTCGAACTCAACACTGGCAGCCACCGTCTCACCCCTGCGGAGGAGCGCTCCCGTCTCCCACAGGTGCCTTACCGCGTTCCCTCCCGCTGCTTTCATTTTTCTGACCTAATAATTACGGGAAATGGAAAGTCTGGGCCAGCATCAATAAAATGACACCAAAAATAAGTAGATGAAATCAAATGAATATGAGAACATCTTGTTCTTCAATATCACGGGTTTTTGTTAATGTTTCATAAGTAATTCTCCCCACTTGATTTTTCTTCTATAAAATCCCATAGAACAATGTTTATGCTATAGCCATTTAATATATGTACAAATTGTAAAGAATATGTATAAATGTTTTACACGAATGTAAGAGCATGTAGAAGCCAACATATAAATAAATTGTTTAAAAAAACTGTACAGTAAATTCTCAAAGCACTTTTTCAAAACACTTTTTGGACTTTGTGTGTGATTTTTGTTGTTGTTGTTAAGTACTTTTTATTCCAGCTGCTGAAAATGGTCCAGGTAATGAATTCTTCCCCAAATCCTATTTCTTCTGACATGAATTCATCATTTCAGTTCCGTAGGTCAGTGTTGCGGTCCGGGAAGCGTATCATAACCACCTGGGAGTTGCCAAGAAGCAGACAGTCTCCCAGTGTCTGACTCTCGGATATTTGGATTTGACTGGTGTGAGGCAAAGTGAAAAAGGGATGGGGGAAATGGAGATGGCACGGGCTCCTCAGAGCGTGGTAGCCGACTGTGAGGAAAAGCAGAGGGAATGTGAAAGAAAATAAGAGAATCCACGGGATTTGATGCCTGGAAGATTCTCCTTCAAGTGGCAACATGGCATATATATCCTTCTCCGGGGAGTCACATGCACCATTTGGTTCTTAGATACGTTGATGTTTTGATTTTTAATGATTTGTATCAACCTGTAGGTACCACAGAAGAGCTGTAGTCATACAATCACATAACTTTTACAAATATAGTGGAAAAAAAGTCAGTATTTGGAGAGGAGAGATGA